CACAGCAAAACCCAGTCTCTACAAAAAATACCAAAGATTAGCCGGGGGTGGTGGTGGGTCAGGTGATCCGTGGTGGGGGATCACCTGAGCCCTAGAAGTTGAGGCTGCAGTGAGTCGTGATCGCGCCACTGAACTCCAGCCTGGGCGACAAAGCAAGATCCTGTCTCAAAAAAAAAAAAAAAAATTATTCTCCATTCTCCACCTCCTACCCCAGCTCCCCAACACTCTGCCCTTTCCTCAAGCCCCCATCCTCTTCCTTGTTCTTTGGCAATAGATTTGTATAGCCCATTAAACCCGAGGTTTAATCACTAGCAACAGTAAAGCCAGCACTTTCCTAGAAGGAAGGAAGCATTTAATCTTCAATCTCTCCCTAGATATGAGGAGCACTACTTCCCTTCCATCCTTCCAGCTCTACGAGAAAGGAAAGAAAAACAGTGGCCGGGCGCCGTGGCTCACGCCTGTAATCCCAGCACTTTGGGAGGCTGAGGGGTGGGGGTGGGGTGGGTCACTTTAGGTCAGGAGTTCGAGACCAGCCTAGCCAACATGGCGAAACCCCGTCTCTACTAAAAATACAAAAATTAGCTGGGCTTGGCAGCGGGAGCCTGTAGTCCCTGCTACTCGGGACGCTGAGGCACGAGAGTCGCTTGAACCTGGGTGGCGGAAGTTACAGTGAGCTGAGATCGCGCTACTGCACTCCAGTCTGGGCGACAGAGCGCGGCCCTGGCAATCAATCAATCAATTGATCAATAAAGGAAAGAAAAACAGAAACAGTTCTACCAAGTCTCTCAATGCCGTGGCCTTCACATCGACGCTCAATGAACGTTCTCAGAAGGGAATCTCCTCTCCTCCCGGCCTCTTCGCCTGGGCGGGGGCCGCAGGCTGCCGCGGAAGCCTCTTCCCGATGCTCTTCGCTCAGGAGAGCCCGGCCCAGGAGAGGGACTACAAGTCCCAGGCTGCCTTGCGGCGGGCGCCGGGCGCCGGGCGCGCGGTCCTGCGAGGAGACGTGGCAGAGTGCGGCGCGCTCGCGCCGGACCGGAAAGCCGGGGAAGTGGCCGAGGAGGGAGGGCTGCGAGCCATGGCGACCAAGACGGCGGGCGTGGGGCGGTGGGAGGTAGTGAAGAAGGGTCGGCGGCCTGGGGTCGGCGCCGGCGCCGGCGGCCGAGGAGGCGGCAGGAACCGCAGGGCGCTCGGGGAAGCAAACGGAGTGTGGAAATACGACCTGACCCGTGAGTACCCGCCCTGCCCCGCCGCCTACCCCGGCCTGCCTTTCTCTACCTATCTTCACCCCAGCTGCAATCCAGACCACAAGCACCCTTTATGAGCGGGGCTTTGAGAATATCATGAAGCGGCAGAATAAGGAGCAGGTCCCACCCCCTGCTGTGGAACCTAAGAAACCAGGGAACAAGAAGCAGCCAAAGAAGGTGGCAACTCCTCCCAACCAAAACCAGAAGCAGGGCCGCTTCCGCAGCCTGGAGGAAGCACTGAAAGCTGTGAGTGTGCCTAGACATGAGACGCAGAAAGAATGGTGGGGGGTTGGGGGATTGTCCCTGGCAGCTGGATGTGGCAGACCTGCAGAAGGAACTGGACAAGAGCCAGAGTGTGTTCTCTGGAAACCCATCCATATGGTTGAAGGACCTGGCCAGCTATCTCAACTACAAGCTACAAGCTCCTCTAAGTGAACCCACGCTGAGCCAGCATACTCATGGTAAGTCCTTCCAGCTTCCTCAAGCTCAGACACTAGCACTCACATTGAGGCCTATGGGCCTTAGATTATCCCTACAGCCTGGTGAGCCGGGAGCTACGTGGGATCATCCGAGGGCTGCTGGCGAAGGCAGCAGGGTCTCTGGAGCTCTTTTTTGACCACTGTCTGTTCACCATGTTGCAAGAGCTGGATAAGACACCAGGTGAAAGGGGCACGGGAGGGATGACCATCTTGGTGAGTAGGTGTGAGAATGTGTATCTCTCCAGGGGAGTCACTACATGGTTACCGCATCTGTATCCAGGCCATCCTGCAAGACAAGCCCAAGATTGCCACGGCAAACCTAGGCAAGGTGAGCTCTCAGTGATGGTGGGGATGCTAGGATCCCAATCTGCCTTCCCCACCGGTCTCCTCAGTTCCTGGAACTGCTGAGGTCCCACCAGAGCCGACCAGCAAAGTGTCTCACCATCATGTGGGCCCTGGGTCAAGCAGGTTTTGCCAACCTCACCGAGGGACTGAAAGGTAACAGGGAAATAGGGAAGAAAGAGGGAGGGTGAGGCCTCCCTCGTGACTTTTACCCCTGCAGTGTGGCTGGGGATCATGCTGCCTGTGCTGGGCATCAAGTCTCTGTCTCCCTTTGCCATCACATACCTGGATCGGCTGCTCCTGTGAGTAATGGGAGGGCAGCAAGGGGAAGGCTTGTCCAGCGAGCCTGTTTCTTCATCCCCACAGGATGCATCCCAACCTTACCAAGGGCTTCGGCATGATTGGCCCCAAGGACTTCTTCCCACTTCTGGACTTTGCCTATATGCCGAACAACTCCCTGACACCCAGGTAGGACTGCTCTGGGGCACACCTGCTGAGAATTATGCCTGTCTTTCCTCCCCACCCCACCCAGCCTGCAGGAGCAGCTGTGTCAGCTCTACCCCCGACTGAAAGTGCTGGCATTTGGAGCAAAGCCGGATTCCACCCTGCATACCTACTTCCCTTCTTTCCTGTCCAGAGCCACCCCTAGCTGTCCCCCTGAGATGAAGAAAGAGGTGAGGATATGGTGGGAGGCTTTTTCTCCTTCTTCACAGAGCCCATTCTGAGGCTTTTCCTTAGCTCCCTGTTGACAGCTGCCTGCCCCGCTCACTCGAGCTTCACCCTCAGAAGATGGATCCCAAGAGACAGCACATTCAGGTCTGGGTGGTTTCTGATGCCCGTCTCTTGCATGGAGTCTTGACACTGTTTCTCCACCCCTTAGGGTGGATGTGCGGCCTGGATGGCCTTGCTTACGGGAAGGGGATCACCTCTTAGCACTCCCCGCCTCTGCCAGCCCCATGCCCCCAGCAGCCTCTCCCTCTGTCGTGCTGTGCAGCTCCTGAGCAGCCTGACTGAGTGCCTGACGGTGGACCCCCTCAGTGCCAGCGTCTGGAGGCAGCTGTACCCTAAGCACCTGTCACAGTCCAGGCAGGTGGGGTGGGAGGCCAGCCTGTCCCTGTCACCTGACTAGGGGGTTGTGCTTTCCCCACAGCCTTCTGCTGGAGCACTTGCTCAGCTCCTGGGAGCAGATTCCCAAGAAGGTGAGGAGCTGGGAGGACGTGGCAGGTTGAGCTCCCTCACAGGCCAGACCTTTCTTGTCCATAGGTACAGAAGTCTTTGCAAGAAACCATTCAGTCCCTCAAGCTTACCAACCAGGAGCTGCTGAGGAAGGGTAGCAGTAACAACCAGGATGTCGTCACCTGTGACATGGCCTGCAAGGTGCTGGCACCCGGTCCTCTCCAGCCCACACGCTGACAACTGTCTCCTGCTCCCCTCCCACCAGGGCCTGTTGCAGCAGGTTCAGGGTCCTCGGCTGCCCTGGACGCGGCTCCTCCTGTTGCTGCTGGTCTTCGCTGTAGGCTTCCTGTGCCATGACCTCCGGTCACACAGCTCCTTCCAGGGTAAGCAGCAATGGGCAAGCGAGGAGGATGGTCTCCCAGCTCACCAGAGGCCCCCTTTACTTAGCCTCCCTTACTGGCCGGTTGCTTCGATCATCTGGCTTCTTACCTGCTAGCCAACAAGCGTGTGCCAAGCTCTACTCCTACAGTCTGCAAGGCTACAGGTGAGCTCCTCCCAGGGAGGGGAGAGGAGAGGGAGCCCTCTTCCCCCACTTCCATCTTCCACAGCTGGCTGGGGGAGACACTGCCGCTCTGGGGCTCCCACCTGCTCACCGTGGTGCGGCCCAGCTTGCAGCTGGCCTGGGCTCACACCAATGCCACAGTCAGCTTCCTTTCTGCCCACTGTGCCTCTCACCTTGCGTGGTTTGGTGACAGTCTCACCAGTCTCTCTCAGAGGGTAAGTCAGAGACAGGGAGTCAAATAAGGGGCTACTCTGACCCCATCCATTCTCCATGGTCCAGCTACAGATCCAGCTCCCCGATTCCGTGAATCAGCTACTCCGCTATCTGAGAGAGCTGCCCCTGCTTTTCCACCAGAATGTGCTGCTGCCACTGTGGCACCTCTTGCTTGAGGCCCTGGCCTGGGCCCAGGAGCACTGCCATGAGGCATGCAGGTGAGACCTTTGCCCAGGGCTCCGGCAGGATCGCATACTCAAAAATGTTCCACTTTCCTTCCAGAGGTGAGGTGACCTGGGACTGCATGAAGACACAGCTCAGTGAGGCTGTCCACTGGACCTGGCTTTGCCTACAGGACATTACAGTGGCTTTCTTGGACTGGGCACTTGCCCTGATATCCCAGCAGTAGGCCCTGCCTTCCTGGCCACTGATTTCTGCATGGGTAGACCATCCAAGACTGCAGCGGGTAGAAGGTGGCAGTTCTTCATGGGAGTCTTTTTAACTTGGTGCCTGAGTTCTCTCCTAGGCAAGTGGCCAGTTGCCTCCACCTCAGTTCTTCCATCTTTGGTGGGGACAGGGCCCAGCAGCATCTCAGCCTCCTACCCACAATTCCACTGAACACTTTTCTGGCCCTACTGCACATGGCCCCCAGCCTCCATCCTTGTGCTGGTAGCCTCTCACAACTCCGCCCTTGCCCTCTGCCTTCCACTTCCTTCCATCTCATTTCTAAACCCCAAACAGCTCATCTCTAAAAAGATAGAACTCCCAGCAGGTGGCTTCTGTGTTCTTCTGACAAATGATTCCTGCTTCTCCAGACTTTAGCAGCCTCCTGTTCCCATTCTTGGTCACAGCTCTAGCCACAGCAGAAGGAAAGGGGCTTCCAGAAGAATATAGCACCGCATTGGGAAACAGCAGCCTCACCTCCACCTGAAGCCTGGGTGTGGCTGTCAGTGGACATGGGGAGCTGGATGGAAATGCCTCTCACTTCAAAATGCCCAGCCTGCCCCAAATGCCTCTAAGCCCCTCCCTGTCCCCTCCCTTGTAGTCCTACTTCTTCCAACTTTCCATTCCCCATCATGCTGGGGGTCTTGGTCACAAGGCTCAGCTTCTCTCCACTGTCCATCCCTCCTATCATCTGTAGAGCAGAGCACAGGCAGTTGTGTGCCTTGGGCCCAGGGAACCCTCCATCAACCTGAGACAGGACTCAGTATATGGTTCTTGGGTATGCCCTACCAGGTGGAATAAAGGACACAGATTTGATTTCTAGCATTCTTGTCTGCATCCTCATATAGAAATTC